TTAATCACGGAAGGCCGCCGGCCTGGGGCTCCGCACGCCAGCCTGTGGCGGGTCTTCCCCGCCTCTGCAGCCTAGTGGGAAGGAGGTGGGAGGAAAGAAGGAAGAAAGGGAGGGAGGGAGGAGGCAGGCCAGAGGGAGGGACCGCCTCGGAGGCAGAAGAGCCGCGAGGAGCCAGCGGAGCACCGCGGGCTGGGGCGCAGCCACCCGCCGCTCCTCGAGTCCCCTCGCCCCTTTCCCTTCGTGCCCCCCGGCAGCCTCCAGCGTCGGTCCCCAGGCAGCATGGTGAGGTCTGCTCCCGGACCCTCGCCACCATGTACGTGAGCTACCTCCTGGACAAGGACGTGAGCATGTACCCTAGCTCCGTGCGCCACTCTGGCGGCCTCAACCTGGCGCCGCAGAACTTCGTCAGCCCCCCGCAGTACCCGGACTACGGCGGTTACCACGTGGCGGCCGCAGCTGCAGCGGCAGCGAACTTGGACAGCGCGCAGTCCCCGGGGCCATCCTGGCCGGCAGCGTATGGCGCCCCACTCCGGGAGGACTGGAATGGCTACGCGCCCGGAGGCGCCGCGGCCGCCGCCAACGCCGTGGCTCACGGCCTCAACGGTGGCTCCCCGGCCGCAGCCATGGGCTACAGCAGCCCCGCAGACTACCATCCGCACCACCACCCGCATCACCACCCGCACCACCCGGCCGCCGCGCCTTCCTGCGCTTCTGGGCTGCTGCAAACGCTCAACCCCGGCCCTCCTGGGCCCGCCGCCACCGCTGCCGCCGAGCAGCTGTCTCCCGGCGGCCAGCGGCGGAACCTGTGCGAGTGGATGCGGAAGCCGGCGCAGCAGTCCCTCGGCAGCCAAGGTAAGCAGAGGCTGCGCCCCTTCGGAGGGTGCTTGGGAAGGCGCGGGTCGAGCCAGTGGCTGCTGCGCGTCGCGCGTCCAGTGCGCACAGGGGCGTCCCGGGCTGTCTGGGAGCTCGGCGCCAGGAGGGGCACGGCCCGGAGACAAATTCGGGGGCCTCTGGCCCGTCGGGGCTTCTCTGACCTACTGAGCCTGGGAGTGAATATTCTGAGTCTCAACACCGTGTTCAGGCGTCCTCTTTCCAAGAGCTCCTCATTCGCAACCCCGGGACACCTTCGGGAAGCTCCGGGGAATGTCGGCGTGAGCACTGCTGGACGCCGGCAGAATCGCGTCCTCCGGCACTTGCTGCGGCATGCATTCCTTGCGTGGCTCCTGGCCGCCGAGGAGAGAGGGAGGCTCGAACCTTCTTGGGCTAGGTCTAGGCCATTTATCTCCGCTCTCTCTTTCCCCATCTGAGCCATCTAAGAAGAGAAGTGACCTGGGGGGGTCGGAGGATGGCTAGGCTGTGTGTGGGACCGGGTTTGGCCACTCGGGCCAATTCAAGGTACAGCGAGCAGGCAGACCAGGGAGAGCTGCTGTCGCTGGGAAGAAGGTGCTAGCCCCAGCTGCTAAGGCGACGGGGGCGCGCCCCGTCTCTGAACCTCTGACCTGTGAAGGGGTCATTTCAAGCAAAAGCTGGAAGGCTAGGGGCAAGAAGCCTAGGGGCAGGCGTCTGCGGAGAGAGCAGGGAGACGGGGAGGAAACCCTGGTGGGAATTAAGCCGCCGCTCCAGGTAGGGGTCATTTCTCCCAAAGCTTCCTTTCAAGGGTGTCAGGGATGTCTGTGAGTGTGTGTGTGCAACTGAAAAAGATCCTAGGTTTGCCGGACTGTGGGGCTCATTGACTCTGGGTCTGCCCCTTCTGGTGTTCGAGTGTGCCTAGAGGTGGCAAGGAAGTGCGGTGGGGAGAGTCCTAGTTGAGTGCCCCTTTTAAAGTCTTTCCCCAGCCCTCAGCGCTTCCGCTTTTCTTGCTTCGCTCCTTGATGCCCCAATTGGGCAGGCACGCTGGTTATGGGCACTTTGCAGAAGTTTATAGCCAATTACAACTGTATAAATCAAAGCGCCCTTTGGGGGCTGTCTCTGGGCATCGGTTTCTGCGTCACTGTGCACATGCTAGGGAGAGTCCTGGTGGGAATGCCGCCGACCGGGGAGAAGGCCACAGATCAGCCTCGGGTGAGCCTCAGAGCTTTGGCTTGGTCCCTTCTCCATGACTGATGGGCTGCCTTGCAGTTCTCAGCCCTCACTTCTCCTTCCTCCACAGTGAAAACCAGGACGAAAGACAAATATCGAGTGGTGTACACGGACCACCAGCGGCTGGAGCTGGAGAAGGAGTTTCACTACAGTCGCTACATCACCATCCGGAGGAAAGCCGAGCTAGCCGCCACGCTGGGGCTCTCTGAGAGGCAGGTGGGGACCGCCTAGCTCCCTCCGGGCGGGCCCAATGTGCTTTTCTCCACCTTTCCATTTCTAGGTTAAAATCTGGTTTCAGAACCGCAGAGCAAAGGAGAGGAAAATCAACAAGAAGAAGTTGCAGCAGCAACAGCAGCAGCAGCCACCACAGCCGCCTCCGCCGCCACCACAGCCTCCCCAGCCTCAGCCAGGTCCTCTGAGAAGTGTCCCAGAGCCCTTGAGTCCGGTGTCTTCCCTGCAAGCCTCAGTGCCTGGCTCTGTCCCTGGGGTTCTGGGGCCAACTGGGGGGGTGCTAAACCCCACCGTCACCCAGTGACCCACCGGGTTCTGCAGCGGCAGAGCAATTCCAGGCTGAGCCATGAGGAGCGTGGACTCTGCTAGACTCCTCAGGAGAGACCCCTCCCCTCCCACCCACAGCCATAGACCTACAGACCTGGCTCTCAGAGGAAAAATGGGAGCCAGGAGTAAGACAAGTGGGATTTGGGGCCTCAAGAAATATACTCTCCCAGATTTTTACTTTTTCCCATCTGGCTTTTTCTGCCACTGAGGAGACAGAAAGCCTCCGCTGGGCTTCATTCCGGACTGGCAGAAGCATTGCCTGGACTGACCACACCAACCAGGCCTTCATCCTCCTCCCCAGCTCTTCTCTTCCTAGATCTGCAGGCTGCACCTCTGGCTAGAGCCGAGGGGAGAGAGGGACTCAAGGGAAAGGCAAGCTTGAGGCCAAGATGGCTGCTGCCTGCTCATGGCCCTCGGAGGTCCAGCTGGGCCTCCTGCCTCCGGGCAGGCAAGGTTTACACTGCGGAAGCCAAAGGCAGCTAAGATAGAAAGCTGGACTGACCAAAGACTGCAGAACCCCCAGGTGGCCTGCGTCTTTTTTCTCTTCCCTTCCCAGACCAGGAAAGGCTTGGCTGGTGTATGCACAGGGTGTGGTATGAGGGGGTGGTTATTGGACTCCAGGCCTGACCAGGGGGCCCGAACAGGGACTTGTTTAGAGAGCCTGTCACCAGAGCTTCTCTGGGCTGAATGTATGTCAGTGCTATAAATGCCAGAGCCAACCTGGACTTCCTGTCATTTTCACAATCTTGGGGCTGATGAAGAAGGGGGTGGGGGGAGTTTGTGTTGTTGTTGCTGCTGTTTGGGTTGTTGGTCTGTGTAACATCCAAGCCAGAGTTTTTAAAGCCTTCTGGATCCATGGGGGGAGAAGTGATATGGTGAAGGGAAGTGGGGAGTATTTGAACACAGTTGAATTTTTTCTAAAAAGAAAAAGAGATAAATGAGCTTTCCAGATTTCAGATTCTGTATTTATCTTCAGATTTTGTCTGCAACTATTTTTTATTTTTTAAAGAAATGAAATATCTTCTCTGCTTGCAAGCTGATTTGGAAAATTCAGAGAGGGAGTGGAGATTATCTGGACAGCCTCATTTTACCCCAGAGCATCAGAAGCCTGAAAGAGCAGGTTCTGAGACCTTCCCTGCCCCCAAGCCTGAGCCCAGCCTTGGAATGCGTGGCTCTCCTGGGGGTGCCTTTGGGCAAAATGCACATCTGAATGGCCAGGTGCTTCCCAGCAGTCAGAAATTATGGGGGGTGGGGGTGAGAGGGCCCCCTCATAGCATCTCACCAAATCCACATGGAGGCTTTTTGCAAACAGCAGGCAGTTCCCTTCTGCAGTGACTCCCTCCTAAGGACGCCCCACAACCCAGCTAGTTAAACGTGAGCATTAAATTTTTTTTAAAAAAAATCCCCCTAGTTTCCCAAGACAGCATTTCCATGAATTTAGTCTTCTGTAAATCACTGGGCATTTCCGTGAGCCCTTTCTGCCTCCACTCTCTTCTCTGTCTTTGCAGTTTCCTTATCCCCGACCGCGCCCCCCCTTCCAACCCAATCACCCCACAAACAAGATTTCTAGACCCAGTATAAAATGATCCTTTTAGTGACAGTTTCTTGTTATCTGGCCGATCCACTGGGGACCGGGCTGCAGCCTTTAAAATTTTTGATCCTGGAGGCCGCCGAGCTGAACTTTCCGGCAGGACCCGGGCGAGGGGGGCTTAGCCCTTCGTTTCGATCTTCCCACCAACATCCGAGAGCCTAATCAGCGCGCCCACGGAGGCGCCTTAAGGGCAGTTGGGGAAGATGAGCAGAGCCGGGAAACAGCAAGAGGTATAGACCCTCTGCAGCACCTCTCCAATTCCGCGGCCCTTCCGGGTGGCGTATACAGCTCCAGGATTGGGAAAGGGGCTCCGGTGGCCCGGCCCGCGGGCGCCTGGCCTCGAAGCCAGAGGGAGGAGTGCGGGGCGTGGGGTCGGGGGGTGCCGGGCAGAGGAGGAAGCCGTGTCCGGGTCCGCTGGGCGAGGGGTCCTGGGTCAGGGGTCCTGGGTCAGGGCCGGTCTGAGCCCCGGTGCCCCGCAGGTCTCCCCGCGCCCCGGCCGCGCCCACAGGCCCGCCCCCTAGCCGCCGGGGTTGCTATGCGTTGCCGTGAAACGCCTGTCAATAAACCCTGTTTGGACAGTGGAGCAAGAGCACATGGGTTGTTTGCTTAGTGGTT